GACCCCTAGTAGAGGGCCTATGCCAGCACTGGAACCCAGTGTCTCCAGATCCAGAGGCATTCACCACCTCAAATCTGCCTCAAATGTCTGCAGTATGGTCTATCACAGGGGCTAATTAAGCTCATGGGATTTAGAGTCAGACAGATGTGTTTCCTTCAAAGTTTCAACAGTTACTTTCTGACCTTGGCAAGTTATTCAGCTTCCTCATTTGAAAACTAGAGGGCATAATGGTACCTACCACCGAGAGTTGCTATTAGGAGTAAATGAAAATACGCTTGAAGAACTCAGCATGGGCCTGGCAAGTAGTCAGCGTGCAGTAAATGGTAGCTGTTATTTTAAGAACTTTATTTGTTGAATGATTGACTCTGGCACATAACGCCTGCATTCAACTTGAAACACGGAGCTGTCACAGTCGTTCAGCTGAAGGGGCGGGAACTGTGGCACTTGCCAATTTTTTCTAGAAATAAATCTTTGTGGGAGGATAATGACCGGTTGGAGAGTGTGAGTCTTGAGGGAACAAAGATCGGATCTCCCGGCCCAAGGAGTACGGAAGCGAAGCCTCCCCTGCGCGCGGCAGCCACCGTGCGTAACCTCCCCTGAACCGAGTAGCAGCCGCCTGAGCCCACCCAGCCCTGGGCGAGGCTGCCTCAGAAGCCGGATTTCAGCAGAGTGGGTGCAGGATCTGCTTTAATTCTGCTCATCTTATTCTCGGGGACCACACCCTGCGCGCCGGGAGGAAGGGCTCCAAAACCACAGGGCGGAGGCTTCCGCGCGGCCCCAGACTTGACCATCTATGGTCACAGAACACACCGACCAAACAGGAAGTGGGGTGAGAGCGGAGGGTTCCCTACCTTCCCAGCCCCGCGACTGCCAGCCGGGCTGGGGCTGACCCACCGCGCCCTCACTGACCCCCACGCCCTGCGCCCAGTCTCCGCAAGTCCTCCCACAACAATGTCCAGACTAATTGCCTTCCCACGTCACAAACGGGGAAACCGAGGTATGCACGCCCAGAGACAGGCGGAGCGTGGCCTCGATCACCACCGAGAGCTGACGGCCGCCCGGATTCCCGCCCTCAGAGAATCCTGGCCCCCAGTCGTTCCAAGACCCTTTACGGACTGCAGCTTAAAGGAACCGGCCTCTGCCATTGAGACCAAACTGACAGAGGAACTGGTCACTCTTCTGTTCTTTCCAGAGAGGAGCTTAGCCAGGGACTTCTGCCCTTCCTGGGCCCGGGCCTCGGGGGCGATTCCGGGTAGGTAAAGCGGAACGAGGGCGTGGCCTCTCTTAAATAACAAATGACATTTGATCTGTTTCAGCAGGTGGTCCATTATGGCTGACATGCAAAATCTGGTAGAAAGATTGGAGAGGGCAGTGGGCCGCCTGGAGGCAGTATCTCATACCTCTGACATGCACCGTGGGTATGCAGACAGTCCTTCAAAAGGTAAGCAGTCCACAGCCCAGCAGAATGCTTTCTGGCTGATTCTTTGTGGTGTGTTTGTCTTTAGCAGGAGCAGCTCCATATGTGCAGGCATTTGACTCGCTGCTTGCTGGTCCTGTGGCAGAGTACTTGAAGATCAGTAAAGAGATTGGGGGAGACGTGCAGAAACATGTAAGGATGTTTTGCCTTTTTCCCCTTCTTTTTGTCATCAATAGCTGATTCTTCTTTCTGGCAGGCGGAGATGGTCCACACAGGTTTGAAGTTGGAGCGAGCTCTGTTGGTTACAGCTTCTCAGTGTCAACAGCCAGCAGAAGTAAGTTCACTACTAGCTGGTTTCATTTTGGTTAACCTGAATCTTTTCTTGTATCTTTTCCTAGAATAAGCTTTCCGATTTGTTGGCACCCATCTCAGAGCAGATCAAAGAAGTGATAACCTTTCGGGAGAAGAACCGAGGCAGCAAGTTGTTTAATCACCTGTCAGCTGTCAGCGAAAGTATCCAGGCCCTGGGCTGGGTGGCTATGGTGAGCAGCGCAGATTCCAGGGCTGGGGGTGGTCCTGAGTCACTGACAGCTTGTCTCTCTCTAGGCTCCCAAGCCTGGCCCTTATGTGAAAGAAATGAATGATGCCGCCATGTTTTATACAAACCGAGTCCTCAAAGAGTACAAAGATGTGTAAGTTCAGCCTTTTCTCTCTTTTTTTCTTTACCTGTGACAAGTTCTTCTTTAATCCTCCCAGGGATAAGAAGCATGTAGACTGGGTCAAAGCTTATTTAAGTATATGGACAGAGCTGCAGGCTTACATTAAGGAGTTCCATACCACCGGACTGGCCTGGAGCAAAACGGTTAGTGAATCCTTCCTCCCTCCCTCCCTCCCGATGATGATGTTACCTGCACTTATTGTTCCAGGGGCCTGTGGCAAAAGAACTGAGCGGACTGCCATCTGGACCCTCTGCCGGATCATGTCCTCCTCCCCCTCCACCATGCCCCCCTCCTCCCCCAGTCTCTACCATTTCATGCTCATATGAGTCTGCTTCCCGCTCATCACTGTTCGCGCAGATTAATCAGGGGGAGAGCATTACACATGGTGAGTGAGCACTTGGACACGAACAGTAGGTAGGACAGGAACAAGGTAGCTGTTGTTCTTACAGCCCTGAAACATGTATCTGATGACATGAAGACTCACAAGAACCCTGCCCTGAAGGCTCAGAGTGGTCCAGTACGCAGTGGCCCCAAACCATTCTCTGCACCTAAACCCCAAACCAGCCCATCCCCCAAACGAGCCACAAAGAAGGAGCCAGCTGTACTTGAACTGGAGGGCAAGAAGTGGAGAGTGGTGAGTTAAAAATACCTAGACAGGGGCAGGTAGTGATGAGAATCCTGGGATCTCTCTCTAACAGGAAAATCAGGAAAATGTTTCCAACCTGGTGATTGAGGACACAGAGCTGAAACAGGTGGCTTACATATACAAGTGTGTCAACACGACATTGCAAATCAAGGGCAAAATTAACTCCATTACAGTAGGTGAGTCTTTGTCGCTGTCCCACGCAAGCCCCTACACGTTGACACACTCCCTTTCTTCTCCTAGATAACTGTAAGAAACTTGGCCTGGTATTCGATGACGTGGTGGGCATTGTGGAGATAATCAACAGTAAGGATGTCAAAGTTCAGGTAACTCGATATTTTGGCTCCTTCTTTTTGTCCTGGGACTCAGTTCTCTTTGTTTACTCTGCAGGTAATGGGTAAAGTGCCAACCATATCCATCAACAAAACAGATGGCTGCCATGCTTACCTGAGCAAGAATTCCCTGGATTGTGAAATAGTCAGTGCCAAATCTTCCGAGATGAATGTCCTCATTCCTACAGAAGGCGGTGACTTTGTAAGTTTCTTGATCTCTTTAGTATGATGTTAATTTAAACCTGCTGTCTCTTCTTTATTTGCAGAATGAATTCCCAGTTCCTGAGCAGTTCAAGACCCTATGGAACGGGCAGAAGTTGGTCACCACAGTGACAGAAATTGCTGGATAAGCGAAGTGCCACTGGGTTCTTTGCCCTCCCTTCACACCATGGGATAAATCTGTATCAAGACGGTTCTTTTCTAGATTTCCTCTACCTTTTTGCTCTTAAAACTGCTTCTCTGCTCTGAGAAGCACAGCTACCTGCCTTCACTGAAATATACCTCAGGCTGAAATTTGGGGTGGGATAGCAGGTCAGTTGATCTTCTGCAGGAAGGTGCAGCTTTTCCATATCAGCTCAACCACGCCGCCAGTCCATTCTTAAGGAACTGCCGACTAGGACTGATGATGCATTTTAGCTTTGAGCTTTTGGGGGTTATTCTACCAACAAACAGTCCATTGGAAAGAAAACAGTCCCTGGAATTAACAGATCAGAATGTTCACACTGGTTAATCTTTTTTTAACAATGAGCATGAAGGTAGCAGAAGCTGGTGTGTTTCCAGATGGTTCTTCTAACCAAACTAATTTTTCACTGTTGACAAGCGAGGCAAGGGTTGCACTGGACCAAAGGCTGAGGCTTGGCCATCTAGCATTCCATACAAAATTGTTTCCTATAAGCATTCCTTTTATTCTCTATTCTATCCTGGGTCTGCCTCAACCGTGAGATAGGAGAGTCTCTGGTACTAGCTGCTGTAGCAGTGCCCTTCATCCAGGGCAGTTAATGGAGTCTTGGACCCTTTCTTTCTCTGGGATCCCTGCCCAGCACCTTCCTATAGAGATGACTTTAAAAGGAAAAAAAAAAAAAAAAAAACCCACATGATTTCAAGGAGTCTGGCATTCCTGAATCCTTCTTCCCTGCCAGGTGCCTGTCACCTGTCTTCACTGCCTCCTTTTCCCTGTCATGCTCATCAGCTTATGGCTTCTGTCTAAGCACCTGAACAGAGGACTGAAACCTCCACTGCAGGCTGGTTTTAGGTCTTGAATTATGTAAGAATCTTGCACAGCACTGCTAATGTAAATTTCAGTTGTTTTTCCCTCTAGGACAAACACTTACCAAAATATGCAACTTTTTTTTGGTGGGAAGAGAGATTGTCCTGTGATTTCTACCCATTTCCTGAGGCCTGTGGAAATAAACCTTTATGTACTTAAAGTTATACAGAAAATAGAATAAAGTTAATACCAAACTTGCTTAGTTGTTTACCTGTGATATTGGCTGTACA